AAAATAGCAAAGCTTGTCTAGAACACCACTGACTGCTTTTTTCTCTTTTCAAGTCAAGCTAATTTTCACACTTTCAAGTCTCCATAAGTTTTGACTTTTCTTTTTTTTCTTTTTTTCTTTTTTTGAGATGGAGTTTCACTCTTGTTGCCCAGGCTGGAGTGCAATGGCGTGATCTCAGCTCACCGCAACCTCTGCCTCCCAGGTTCAAGCGATTCTTCTGCCTCAGCCTCCCCAGTAGTTGGGATTACAGGCATGCGCGACCACGCCCGGCTTATTTTGTATTTTTAGTAGAGACAGGGTTTCTCCATGTTGGTCAGGCTGGTCTCGAACATCGTGACCTCAGGTGATCTGCCCGCCTCGGCCTCCCAGAGTGCTGGGATTACATATATACTTTTATATGAAGGTATATGACTTTCATATAAATGTGTTTCTATGCTTAATTTTGAAAATAGATTTTCAAATGTAATATAAATGTACTTTTTGTTGTTGTTTAACTGCAAAAGAACTCCAGTTTTTTGTTTGCTTTGTTTTGTTTTTTTGAGACAGTCTTACTCTGTTGTCCAGGCTGGAGTGCCGAGGCGTGATCTCGGCTTACTGCAAACTCCGCCTCCCGAGTTCAAGTGATTCTTGTGCCTCATCCTCCCGAGTAGTTGGGATTACAGGCGCGCGCCACCAAGCCCAGCTAATTTTTTTATTTTAGTAGAGACGGGGTTTCACCCTGGTGATCAGGCTGGTCTCAAACTCCTGACCTCAAATGATCCACCCGCCTCAGCCTCCCAAAGTATTGGGATTACAGGCATGAGCCACCACGCTCAGCCAAACTCCAGTTTTATAAGGCTTACGCCTGTGGCCCTGAAACCTGGTCCTGGCTGGAGTAAGAACCCCATAGAACCCTTAGCAACCTAACTTCCTCCCTAGCAACGGATCTCCTTGGAGCTCCTCCCCATCCGAAGCCAGGAGGAGGTGTAAAACCGGATGTTGACTGTTTTACCATAGTAATGCACACGAATCCGGAAGTGACGCCAGAAGAAGAGGAAGTGAAGGCTACAGGGTATCCACGTGGGTTCTGAGCGTGTTTCTACGTCCCTGGAAGCCGGTCATTTAAGCTCATTCCTCGCCACGGCTTAGTCAACATGGGTCGCTCGGGAAAGTTGCCTTCTGGTGTCTCAGCTAAGTTGAAGCGCTGGAAGAAAGGCCACAGCAGCGACAGCAACCCCGCCATCTGCCGCCACCGTCAGGCCGCCCGCAGCCGCTTCTTCAGCCGGCCGTCAGGTAGCTGGGTTGAGACCCGAGCGCAGCCGGGGCTTGGACCTTATCTTGTGCCTCTGGCTCTCAGGAAGGAGTGACCTGACAGTCGATGCTGTGAAGTTACATAATGAGCTGCAGTCAGGGTCCTTGCGCTTGGGCAAAAGCGAAGCCCCGGAGACGCCCATGGAAGAAGAGGCGGAGCTGGTTCTCACCGAGAAGTCCTCGGGTACCTTCCTGAGTGGCCTTTCCGACTGCACAAACGTCACCTTCAGCAAAGTACAGCGCTTCTGGGAGTCCAACTCGGCTGCCCACAAGGAGGTAGGGGCGAGGGTCGGGAGGGCCATAGGATAAATAGTCACAGTGCTTTCTCCCTCCTGTGCAGATCTGTGCTGTTCTGGCTGCTGTCACTGAGGTGATTCGCTCCCAGGGAGGGAAGGAGACGGAGACTGAGTACTTCGCTGCTCTGGTGAGTGGGTGCCACTGGAGGGTGGGTGTTCATGGCCTTGTCTCCTGCTCTCCTTGCCCCTCAGATCCGGAAGGCTGCCCAGCATGGAGTATGCTCAGTCCTCAAGGGCAGTGAATTCATGTTTGAAAAGGCCCCTGCCCATCATCCTGCTGCCATTTCCACTGCCAAGTTCTGCATCCAGGAGATTGAGAAGTCTGGAGGTGGGGAACCCAAATGGAGGGCAGGTGGATGGGCTGGTGTCTCAATTCCTCTTCTGTATACCAGGCTCCAAGGAGGCCACCACCACGCTGCACATGCTGACGCTGCTGAAGGACCTGCTGCCCTGCTTCCCGGAAGGCCTGGTGAAGAGCTGCAGTGAGACTCTCCTCAGGGTCATGACCTTGAGCCATGTGGTGAGCTCAGGCCCAAAAGCTGGAGAAAGGGGGTTCCTTTCTAAGCCTGTGTGTCCCCCTCCAGCTGGTGACAGCCTGTGCCATGCAGGCCTTTCACAGCCTCTTCCACGCCAGGCCTGGCCTGAGCACCCTGTCAGCAGAGCTCAACGCCCAGATCATCACGGTGAGGCCTGTTGGTGGGATGTGGGGGCATTAATGCTCAGTCACCTGCTTATTCCCACTTTTAGGCCCTGTACGACTATGTTCCCAGTGAGAATGATTTACAACCCCTGCTAGCCTGGCTTAAGGTCATGGAGAAAGCCCACATCAACCTGGTGAGGTACGGATGAAGGAGGGGTGCTTAGGGCCTCTCCAGGCCCCACAGAAACCTTTTGTCTTGACAGGTTGCAGTGGGACCTGGGGCTAGGCCACCTCCCTCGCTTTTTTGGAACTGCGGTGACCTGCCTCCTTTCCCCACACTCGCAAGTGCTGACTGCTGCTACGCAGAGCCTCAAGGTACTGCAACTTTAGCTGAGGAAGCAGAGAGCGGGCCCAGAAAGCCTGTGGCCTCTCTTCGCAGGAGATCCTGAAGGAATGCGTGGCTCCCCACATGGCTGACATTGGCTCCGTGACCTCCTCGGCCTCAGGCCCTGCCCAATCTGTTGCCAAGATGTTCAGGTGAGGATATGGGGTCCATGTTAGGAAGGGATCCGTGGCCCTGACTGTGCCGCCCCCTTGGCAGGGCAGTGGAGGAGGGCCTGACGTACAAATTCCATGCGGCCTGGAGCTCCGTGTTGCAGCTGCTGTGTGTCTTCTTCGAGGCGTGTGGGAGACAGGCCCACCCTGTGATGAGGAAGGTGAGTGGGGAGCGGCTGGGGCCAGGGCAGGATCTTGATGTGTGGTCACTCATCTCTGCTGCAGTGCCTCCAGTCCCTGTGTGACCTGCGCCTCTCCCCTCATTTCCCCCACACGGCGGCTCTTGACCAGGCAGTGGGGGCTGCGGTGACCAGTATGGGACCTGAGGTGGTGCTGCAGGCTGTGCCTTTGGAAATTGATGGCTCTGAGTAAGTGTGGCCCTGGCTGGCTTCCTGACAAGTCCTCATTGGGTTCTTCCCATTCTCTTCCCAGGGAGACTCTGGATTTCCCACGGAGCTGGCTGCTGCCTGTCATCCGAGACCATGTTCAGGAAACGCGACTTGGTTTTTTCACCACCTACTTCTTGCCCCTGGCTAACACCCTGAAGAGCAAAGGTAGGAGAGACCCTTGCCTGTGTGTGACCTGAGGCTCACACTCTGTCCCTCTGTCACACTGCAGCCATGGACCTGGCTCAGGCAGGCAGCACAGTGGAATCTAAGATCTACGACACACTCCAGTGGCAGGTAAGGGTCAGCTGGGGGAGGGCGTGGGGAGATCACCTTCCTTTATTGTCCCCTCCTTCTCCAGATGTGGACACTCCTGCCTGGGTTCTGCACAAGGCCTACAGATGTGGCCATCTCCTTCAAAGGGCTGGCACGGACGCTGGGCATGGCCATCAGCGAGCGTCCAGACCTGAGGGTCACCGTGTGCCAGGCCCTGCGCACCCTCATCACCAAGGGCTGCCAGGCAGGTACGTGTGGGCTGTGGGAGTGGGGGCTGGGGGCCTTTAGTGCAAACTTTGATCCTTTTACCAGAGGCTGACCGTGCTGAAGTGAGTCGCTTTGCCAAGAACTTTCTGCCGATCCTCTTCAACCTGTATGGGCAGCCCGTGGCAGCCGGGGACACTCCAGCCCCTCGCCGGGCTGTGCTGGAAACCATCAGAACTTACCTCACCATCACTGACACTCAGGTGAGCCACGGAAGGGAGGGAAGGAGGGAGGACTCTCTTCTCCTCATTCCCTCGGGGCCACAAGTTGGTGAACAGTCTCCTGGAAAAAGCCAGTGAGAAGGTGCTCGACCCTGCCAGCTCTGACTTTACCAGGTAACATGCTCAGGGCCTCCCACTTGAGCTGGCATCCCTCTCCTTGTCCTCCTGCCCCGAGCAGATTGTCTGTCCTGGACCTGGTCGTGGCCTTGGCTCCGTGTGCTGACGAAGCTGCCATCAGTAAGCTATACTCCACCATCCGGCCCTACCTAGAGGTGAGCCTCGGGGGCCAGGAGCGCCACACAGCCCAGGCCTCCCTCACCGGTTCCTGTCTGCCAGAGCAAGGCCCACGGGGTGCAGAAGAAGGCCTACCGAGTGCTGGAGGAGGTGTGTGCCAGTCCTCAGGGCCCCGGGGCCCTCTTCGTGCAGAGCCACCTGGAGGACCTGAAGAAGACACTGCTGGACTCGCTGCGGAGCACCTCCTCACCCGCCAAGAGGGTGAGGGCTCTAGGGCCACCCGCTCTGCCGAGAGGGGTCCTGACTGGTAGCCCTTTGCCCACAGCCCCGTTTGAAGTGCCTCCTACACATCGTGAGGAAGCTCTCAGCTGAACACAAGGAGTTCATCACTGCCCTCATCCCAGAGGTGAGTGTGCGGGTGTGTTTTAGAGGGGGGTCGGAGCAGATGCTGATGGAGTTGTCTTGGCCAGGTGATCCTGTGCACCAAGGAGGTGTCGGTGGGCGCACGGAAGAACGCTTTTGCACTGCTCGTGGAGATGGGCCATGCTTTCCTAAGGTTTGGCTCGAACCAGGAAGGTGAGGCCCAGGGGGCTGGGGGTGGACACTCTCCTGCTTGACCCACGTTGGTCTCTGTCCCCAGAGGCCCTGCAGTGCTACCTCGTCCTGATCTACCCTGGCCTGGTGGGCGCGGTGACCATGGTCAGCTGCAGCATCCTGGCCCTGACCCACCTCCTTTTCGAGTTTAAAGGTAAATGCTTATTTCCTAGAAGGCCTGAGAAGTGTCTTAGACAGTGACCCCCTCACTGCCACAGGTCTGATGGGGACCAGTACAGTGGAGCAGCTGCTGGAGAATGTGTGCCTGCTTCTGGCCTCCCGCACCCGTGACGTGGTCAAGTCTGCACTGGGCTTCATCAAGGTGGCAGTGACTGTCATGGACGTGGCGCACCTGGCCAAACATGTGCAGCTGGTGGTGAGTGTCCCCGTTCCCCTTAGCAGGTAGCACCTCCCTGAAAGCCTGGTGCTCTGTCCGGCAGATGGAAGCCATTGGGAAGCTTTCAGATGACATGCGGCGGCACTTCCGCATGAAGCTTCGGAACCTGTTCACCAAGTTCATCCGCAAGTTTGGGTCTGTGCACTGAGCAGGGGCGGGGGTAGGGCGCCTCTCACCAGCCCTTCCTTGCCACCTCCAGATTTGAGCTGGTGAAAAGGCTGTTGCCCGAGGAGTACCACAGAGTCCTGGTCAACATCCGGAAAGCTGAGGCCCGGGCCAAGAGGCACCGAGCCCTGAGCCAGGCTGCCGTGGAGGAGGAAGAAGAGGAGGAGGAGGAGGAGGAGCCCGCCCAGGGCAAAGGTGACAGGTGAGACCATGTTAGGGCCATGGGACCCGGTGGAGCACTCTGACTGGGGGCTTTTTGTCCTTAGCATTGAGGAGATTTTAGCTGACTCAGAGGACGAGGAGGACAATGAGGAGGAGGAAAGAAGCCGAGGCAAGGAGCAGCGGAAGCTGGCACGACAGAGGAGCCGGGCATGGCTGAAAGAGGGCGGTGGGGACGAGCCCCTCAACTTCCTGGATCCCAAGGTGGCCCAACGAGTCCTGGGTAAGCACAGGGCTGGCCAGTGCACTCAGAAATCCACCTCCTCATGCCAAACTCTACACCCCAGCCACGCAGCCAGGGCCAGGCCGGGGCAGGAAGAAGGACCACGGCTTCAAGGTGAGCGCCGATGGCCGGCTGATCATAAGGGAGGAGGCAGACGGCAACAAGATGGAGGAAGAGGAAGGTGCCAAAGGTGGGCCCAACGCGCTTGTCCATTCATTCACCAGCGCTCATGGGCCTCTCTTTTTTGGCTCCAGGCGAAGATGAAGAGATGGCTGACCCAATGGAAGATGTGATCATCAGGAATGTGAGTAGTTCCTGCAGATGGGGGGCTAGGGCTCACTCACTACCCACCTATTCTCTCTCTATAGAAAAAGCACCAGAAGCTCAAGCACCAGAAAGAGGCTGAGGAGGAGGAGCTGGAGATACCCCCTCAGTACCAAGGTGAGGCTTCCACTCCTCTCTCCTGGGACACAGCCTGACTCATGGTCCTGTGTTCTCCCCGTAGCTGGAGGCTCTGGCATTCATCGCCCTGTGGCCAAGAAGGCTATGCCTGGGGCTGAATACAAGGCCAAGGTAAGTGCTGCATGTAGGGCATGGGGTCTCCTTCCTAGCTGACTCTGTTTCTCTGGGCAAGCAGAAAGCAAAAGGTGATGTGAAGAAGAAAGGCCGGCCGGATCCCTATGCCTACATCCCCCTCAACAGAAGCAAGCTCAACCGCAGGTATGACGCTGTGCCAGGCAGGCTGGGGGCTGAGATGTGACCCTTCCGTTCCTTGGCCCTGCAGGAAGAAGATGAAGCTGCAGGGACAGTTCAAAGGCCTGGTGAAGGCTGCCCGGCGAGGTTCCCAGGTGGGACACAAAAACCGCAGAAAGGATCGTCGACCCTGAGGCCCAGGGCCCCTGGGCTGCCCTGTGGTCCAGTCTGAGGCCCTTTCAGCCCCCAGGCTGCCTTGCCACCAGCTCCAGGTGCTCAAGATTCTGGCAGAGCCTGGACTCAGGATGACTTGGAACTAGGGCTTGGCTCTCAGAAGTCCTGGATTTTGGAAACTCCAAATGGAATCACCCTTCAGAGACATCCCTGGTGCCTGGAGATGGGAATGTGGCCTCAGTGCCTCTGAGTAGGTGCCATGAGGCACCTTTGCTTTCTGCCCAGAGTGGCCATGAGCACCAGAACAGATGATCTCCATTTCCGCCAGCTGCCTGTAGCCACGTGGCATCCTGCCTGTGGTCTGGGTGAGATTTACTGTGACCAGATGTAGAATAAATGTGTCTCATCCTGCATTTTTTTTCTAGAAACTGTTTCATAGTCTGCCCCCTCCAGGGGTAAGAACAGTGTGCAGTTGTTGGCAGCAGTGGCCTGACCTCTTCCTGTCTAACTCCTTACATCCAGTCCAGGGCATATCATAAGGCTTTGCCCATAGGACAGGCTTTGGAACTTGCCCGGGAGCACCCACCTGTGTCAGGAGGGGCAGCGAATGCCCCAGGGCTGGTGTCGGGAGCTGCAGTTCAGCACCAGGGACTGCCCCAGCTGTCCTGGGCACAAGTCTCTCCAGCATCTTTGTTCATTGATTCAACAAAGTATTTGCTGAGCCCCTCTAAGTGCCCAGCATAGCCTTGTTCATTCACCTCCGTGTCTTCCCACATTCTTTTTTTCCCA